CCTACATTCCAGAAATGGGGATGTCAAATATTTTTTTAAATCTGGCCTAGATGGAATCATATAAATCTCAAATCATAATATAAATCTTAAAGGTCTGGTTTCCACCAATCCTTCCACATTTTGTTTTCCCCCAGCACTAGAGAGCCTAACCTACCCTCACCCCTTTCGAGCATTCTTGCTCCAAACGACCACCTATTTTAAGATGTCAATGACCCTTTCCCAAATTCTACAAATTCACCCCAGTTTTGCCACCCGACCCCAGCGCCTGCCCGGACACGTTCCCCTCCCTCCCAATAGATTTGATACCGAGTTCAGGTTCTGCAGATCCCGTTGCGATGCTGTCACACAGCACTGACAGATAAGATTTGACCTTTCGACTCCGTCCTTGGGGACTTCCCGCTGGCCAAGAAGGGTAGTTCCAATCCCAGGAAACGGGCTTCCTGCTCAGGAACGCAGCCTCTAGCAGCGCACAGTCTGAGGCAATGTCTCCGGCAATTAGAACGATGCTGGGCGCCCGGGTGTGCATCACTCTGCCTCATACTCCTACCAACTGCAGGGCACTCGGTCCGGCAGCCAGTCCATCCCACCCACAGCCAAGTCCCAGCCAGCCGGACCTTACGCAGGACCCCGATGATAGGTCGTTGACGGCTGCAGCAAAAGCCAAGGCCACCTGCCGCTGCTGCCCATCCCCGCCAATCTGAGACCCCCTAGACTGGACCGCAGAAAAGCGTTTCTATGGGAACCCCCCCACCGAGAATCACGTGACGCAATCGGACGACCAATCGCTTCTTACCTCTGCCCGCGGTCCAGCTTTTGGCCCTCCCTCTCGCCCCCGCCTCCTTCGCCCAGCCCCGCCCCTTGCCTGCGGAGAGCCCGCGCCTGCGCGCTGTGTCCTGCGCGCTCCTTCCCTCGCGCGCGCTCTCCGTGGAAGAGCAGGGGCAGCGTGGGAGGCGCCAAGGGAGCGCGAACCTGAGGAGGAAGAAACGGGGCTAGCGCGCAGGCCCAGAACGGTCCGAGCCGCGGCAGTCGGCGACGCCTCAGAGCGGAAGAGGGAAGTGAATCAGGCGCCGGGTAGTGGGTTGCTGGGCTGGGCTTGCTGAGGTAGAGGCAGCGCCAAGAAGAGGCCTTTGCCGCTGGTCGGGATTGGGATGTCGAAGAACACAGTGTCGTCGGCCCGCTTCCGGAAGGTGGACGTGGATGAATATGACGAGAACAAGTTCGTGGACGAAGAAGATGGGGGCGACGGCCAGGCCGGGCCCGACGAGGGCGAGGTGGACTCCTGCCTGCGGCAATATCCTTGCATTCACCGCCCTCCCCACCCCATGGGGGCCATCCTTTGCTGTTACACCCTTAACTTCCATCACAGGAAACATGACAGCTGCCCTACAGGCAGCTCTGAAGAACCCCCCTATCAACACCAAGAGTCAGGCAGTGAAGGTGAGTCGCAGACTACAACACAGTGATCTCTGTCTAAATGTTCTGTTATTTATTGACCCACCAGGACCGGGCAGGCAGCATTGTCTTGAAGGTGCTCATCTCTTTTAAAGCTAATGATATAGAAAAGGCAGTTCAATCTCTGGACAAGAATGGTGTGGATCTCCTAATGAAGTATATTTATAAAGGATTTGAGAGCCCGTCTGACAATAGCAGTGCTATGTTACTGCAATGGCATGAAAAGGTAAGTTATGAATTATAAATCTATATGACTGGCTGTCAACATTTACATCTTGGTTTGTTTTTAGGCACTTGCTGCTGGAGGAGTAGGGTCCATTGTTCGTGTCTTGACTGCAAGAAAAACTGTGTAGTCTGGCAGGAAGTGGATTATCTGCCTCGGGAGTGGGAATTGCTGGTACAAAGACCAAAACAACCAAATGCCACCGCTGCCCTGTGGGTAGCATCTGTTTCTCTCAGCTTTGCCTTCTTGCTTTTTCATATCTGTAAAGAAAAAAATTACATATCAGTTGTCCTTTAATGAAAATTGGGATAATATAGAAGAAATTGTGTTAAAATAGAAGTGTTTCATCCTTTCAAAACCATTTCAGTGATGTTTATACCAATCTGTATATAGTATAATTTACATTCAAGTTTAATTGTGCAACTTTTAACCCCTGTTGGCTGGTTTTTTGTTCTGTTTTGTTTTGTATTATTTTTAACTAATACTGAGAGATTTGGTCAGAATTTGAGGCCAGTTTCCTAGCTCATTGCTAGTCAGGAAATGATATTTATAAAAAATATGAGAGACTGGCAGCTATTAACATTGCAAAACTGGACCATATTTCCCTTATTTAATAAGCAAAATATGTTTTTGGAATAAGTGGTGGGTGAATACCACTGCTAAGTTATAGCTTTGTTTTTGCTTGCCTCCTGATTATCTGTACTGTGGGTTTAAGTATGCTACTTTCTCTCAGCATCCAATAATCATGGCCCCTCAATTTATTTGTGGTCACCCAGGGTTCAGAGCAAGAAGTCTTGCTTTATACAAATGTATCCATAAAATATCAGAGCTTGTTGGGCATGAACATCAAACTTTTGTTCCACTAATATGGCTCTGTTTGGAAAAAACTGCAAATCAGAAAGAATGATTTGCAGAAAGAAAGAAAAACTATGGTGTAATTTAAACTCTGGGCAGCCTCTGAATGAAATGCTACTTTCTTTAGAAATATAATAGCTGCCTTAGACATTATGAGGTATACAACTAGTATTTAAGATACCATTTAATATGCCCCGTAAATGTCTTCAGTGTTCTTCAGGGTAGTTGGGATCTCAAAAGATTTGGTTCAGATCCAAACAAATACACATTCTGTGTTTTAGCTCAGTGTTTTCTAAAAAAAGAAACTGCCACACAGCAAAAAATTGTTTACTTTGTTGGACAAACCAAATCAGTTCTCAAAAAATGACCGGTGCTTATAAAAAGTTATAAATATCGAGTAGCTCTAAAACAAACCACCTGACCAAGAGGGAAGTGAGCTTGTGCTTAGTATTTACATTGGATGCCAGTTTTGTAATCACTGACTTATGTGCAAACTGGTGCAGAAATTCTATAAACTCTTTGCTGTTTTTGATACCTGCTTTTTGTTTCATTTTGTTTTGTTTTGTAAAAATGATAAAACTTCAGAAAATAAAATGTCAGTGTTGAATAATTTATTTTTCTCTGACTTTAACAATTATGAATGTATGGTTAATTAAGAGGAAAGGTTTTCTGCTTCTACCACCAAGTACTGTACTCTTAACAAGAACAGTTTGGTAGGGTTTTTATAAGACTATATAGATATAAGATGATAGAGAAGAGAGTCATGAATGATGTCAGAGCACTACTGAAGCCTTTGGAGTGATTCCATAGCCTTCTGGATGGCAGCTGAATACCTATATGTAGTATCACTGCCCAAAGACCTAGACTAGAAAGTGCAAAGTAGCTTAGCAGCTGCAGTCATTCACTCCCAGCCTCCAAAATTCTCTTTCTTTCACCTCAAATCTATTTCTTGTACTTACCTACTCACAGCGACTTCTGTTTGCTTTCGATCTTCACCTGACTAGATTCCCACTTTAAAACACTTCCAGGCAATTCAGGGTCCTATGGGTGAAGATAAGCTAAGCAATAGGTATTATTCTTAAATATTACTTAGAGATGGGGACTTGCTATGCTGCCCAGGCTGGAGTGCAGTGGCTGTTCACAGGTGTGATCATAGTGCACTGAGGCCTCAAACTCCTGGCTTCAAGCAGTCCTGCCTCAGCCTCCCGAAAAGGTGGAACTACAGGCACATGCCACTGTGCCTTAGCCAATAGGTATTAGAGGTAGTCAAGTAGGTATAGCATAACCAATTACAAACTTTAAAATCAAATGATACTGAATGCTTTTTCATAAAATCCTTCTTAACATCACTTTCATAACTGAAGCGTTTGGAAAAATTCTGGAGTTCATATTTGTTCACAAGAATGGGTGGGTGTATTTAGAATCTGCCAGTCTATCAGCTTTACTGAGGGGAGATACTAAAAATATTTAACAAGTAGTATAATATAGAGACCGAGTCAAAATGGATACTAGCTGGAAACAACTGGTTCAACTGTTGCCTCCTGACTAAATGTCAGCCCAGGGTATAGTAACCATGACACAGTACTATCCTTGGTGAAGAGTTGGGAATAGGATTAATTGCGGAAAAAATATATATAAATGCCATAGGACACTTTTAGCACAAAAGTAGTTGTTTACCTCCCATTCTCCTCCTTTAATCTCAGTGCTTTTACTATTTGGTTTCTTTTTTGGCATTTTACAAAAGGGAAGAAATGGAAAACATACCCCTTCTTGGTCATTGGGTAACAGCACCATTTCGGTAACAGTCATACTTGATGACAAGTATGATGATATTTTAAGGACATGAACATGGGTGAAATCAATGTGTAGATGGTACAAATTAACCGAATTCTTTTTAAAGCATTTCCTGTGGATCCCAGGATCATGAGGACATAACAGAAGAATAAGGTCTGAATCTTGTTCACCAGTTTGCTCTCAGCCTAATTGGGAAGTAAGGTTAAGCACCTGAAAATTATGTCATACAAAAAAAAAGAGAATTAACGTCATACAATTTAGCATTTGACTGTAAATGCAGTTAGTCAATGTTGGGAGAACAACAAAATCAGGGTGGATCAGAGTATTTAAAGTGAGACATTAATTTGAACTAATCCTTTGGAGGGGCAGAAAGGACAAACGGTCCAAGTGAAATGAACAGAGTAGAAAGAGAAAGTTAAAAGTGGGTTTAATAGTCACTGTTCTTGCAGTTTTAATGTTTTTTGTTTTGTTTTGTTTTGTTTTGTTTTGTTTTGTTTTTTTTGAGACAGAGTCTCGCTCTGTGGCCCAGGCGGGAGTGCAGTGGCGCGATCTCGGCTCACTGCAAGCTCTGCCTCCTGGGTTCACGCCATTCTCCTGCCTCAGCCTCCCAAGTAGCTGGGACTACAGGCGCCCGCCACCACGCCCGGCTAATTTTTTGTATTTTTAGTAGAGACGGGGTTTCATTCACCGTGTTAGCCAGGATGGTCTCGATCTCCTGACCTCGTGATCCGCCCACCTCGGCCTCCCAAAGTGCTGGGATTACATGCGTGAGCCACCGCGCCCAGCTGCAGTTTTAATGTTTTTAACATAAGAATTCTAGATGGTGCAAATTATTAACAGGATCAGAAACTATCTCCGTGATAGATTCAAGAAAGTAAAATTATAGGAAATCATAATGTTTTATTAGCTGAAATAGACATTGATGATCACTTAGTTTAACCCCATGTATAAAGGTAAAAAAGAAAATTAATTAATTAATTTTTTTTTTTTGAGATGGAGTCTTGCTCTGTTGCTCAGGCTGGAGTGCAATGGCACAATCTCGGCTCACTGCAGCCTCCACCTCCCAGGCTCAAGCGATTCTCCTGCCTCAGCCTCCTGAGTAGCTCGGATTACAGGCACGCATCACCGTGCCCAGCTAATTTTTGTATTTTTAGGAGAGATGGGGTTTCACCATGTTGCCCAGGCTGGTCTTGAACTCCTGACCTCAGGTGATCCACCCTCCTCCGCCTCCCAAAGCACTGGGATTACAGGCGTGACCACCGCGCCCAGCCAGATTGATTAATTTTTAGATACACAATTTTTCCTTTAGATTTACAACTAACATCCCCTTACAGACAAAATATGTTAAAAGCACCAAAATAATTGAAAAACACACCCAATTAAGGAACAGACCAACGGCCTCTGTAGAACCAAGTGCCCTTAAACAAGGCTGCTTCTGTCCATATTCCTGCCGCGGGACCTCTGCCCCACTCCCTCTCCCCCTCACCCCAATGTCACTAGTACAATATGTGAAAACCCCAATGTGAAAACGTTCTGTGCAGGTGCCTCTTGTATGATTCCAGATATGGAGGAGGCCCGGGAAGCCCACAGAGGTACAGCATGTCATCTGCCTCAAGGTGGTGCTACTTCACCACATTGATGATCCAACCACAAGCAACATGGGACACAGCATTCACTTTAACATTTCTATTTTCCTTTATCATTTCTGTTACTTGAGTGTGTAAGAGTAATCAACATAAATAATCTATGTTTACATCTCTTATTTCTCTCTGAAACAGTTCCCTAGAATCCACACCACATGAAACACAAATTGAGTAGTGTATGACCCACCTGAATTCCAAAGCATTCTAAAACTCCCGTATTTTCCAGCCTAGCAGTTAGCTCCTGCTCTGCAAGACACACCCTCTTGACCTTGCTGCTAGACTGTATGGGCCCCCTGAAGTCATAGTAGCTGGCTCTTACTCATCCCCACATTCACTTGGCATAGTTGATGTTCAACAAATATCTCTTGGTTGCATAACATTGAACGAGCCAAGTCACCTAAGAAATCCTTAATTTATACACAGGTTCTTAGGGTACCTGAATAGGGCAACACATCAGAAGTACAAATTGAGAACTATACAAAGAGTAAAATAATTCTTGGGTTCAAATACCCTAGAGCCAATCAAGTTTAGTCACAAAGAATTTCAATTCACTTCAATGTGGACAGTTAAGAAGGGAATTTATCAGCCTTAGGTGGAAATCAGAGCCACCATGAGTACCACGTGCAGCCCCTATAGTGTTTAGCTTTGCCAGAAGTCACCAGAGAAAGTGGCTGAGGAACAGAATTCCAGCTCATATCTGGCTAACAGTGGCACTATGGGAGTTTATATGATCTGTTCATTATTCTGTGGCATCACCTTCTAAGAGCAGAGATGTGACCCAATACCCCTTGTTTTCCTTAAAGATAACCATTAAATTATATCCATGAATTTATATCACCGTCCTTGACTTTATACGTAGATTTTTCTAATTCTGTCAACCCTTAGGGTAATGAATAACTTAAATGGCCAATGCCTCTGAATAACATCATACTTCCTTTTGTTTCTCCAAAAATTGAATCAAGATGCCAGGGCAACTAAGATTTTCTTCAATTTGCTAAGTTAAAGGTCAGTGTATTCATTAGCCAATGGTTCTGTATTTTATTCATTTTAGTTTTTATTCGTTTTCAAATAATTTGTTCATATTGTTCAATATTCAAAAGGTAAGAAATATGTACTGTGGTAATTTTCCATTCCACCCTAGTTCCTCTTTTGACAACCAACTATTGTCACTTAATTCTTAGGCATCCTTCCAGATACAGTGTATGCATTTACAGGCAAATACCTATATAAGATTTTACCCCTTTGTGTACATAAATACTAACATACTATATATAGTGTTCTGTTCCTTGCTTTTTTCATTAACAGTATATTTTGGTGGTAATTTCCTATCAATACATAAAGAACTTCCTTATTCCCTTCAGAGGCATTTGAACCAGAGCAATTCCTTCTTGAATAGAAGCTGGGTAAAATAAGGCTGAGACCTACTGGGCTGCATTCCCAGATGGTTAAGGCATTCTAAGTCACAGGATGAGATAGGAGGTCAACACAAGATACCGGTCATAAAGACCTTGCTGATAAAACAGTTTGCAGTAAAGAAGCTGGCCAAAACCCACCAAATCCAAGATGGCAATGAAAGTGACCTCTGCCTCTGGCCATCCTCACCGCTACGCTCCCACCGGCACCATGACAGTTTACAAATGCCATGGCAACATCAGGAAGTTATCCTATATGGTCTAAAAAGGGGAGGCATGAATAATACACCCCTTGTTTAGCATATCATCAAGAAATAACCGTTAAAATGGGCAACCAGCAGCCCTCGGGGCTGCTCTGCCTATGGAGTAGCCATTCTTTATTCCTTTACTTTCTTAATAAACTTGCTTTAACTTTACAGACTGGCCTTGAATTCTTTCTTGTGTGAGATCCAAGAACGCTCACTTGGGGTCTGGATTGGGACCACTTTCCGATAACAATTTTATTTTTATGACTGCATAATAATTCTATTATATAAATAAATGTACCATAATTTACTTAACCATTTCCCTATTGATTTAGGTGGTTTCTGATCTTTTGCAGTTACAAACAGTGCTACAGTGAATAGCATTATACACAAGTCATTTTACATATGTTCAAGCCTATTTGTAGATCAATTCCTAAAAGTGAAAGTTAAGGTCAGTTGGAGGGCATTTAAGGGAGATATTGCTAAATTGCCTTTCTTAAAGGTTTTATCAATTATACTTTCTCCAGCCGTGTAGAAGAATGCATGTTTTCCCACCCCTTTACCTATTCTATGTGTTTGTCATAAAACATTTTTTAATCTTTTCAAATCTGATGTTTTAAAAATGGTATCATATATTTGCATTTCTCTTAATGTAAATGAGATTGCACATCTTTTCACATGCCTAATAGCCAGTTGTATTTTCTTTTCTATATTTTTGTATTTCTATATTTTCTTTGCCCTTTTGATGGTCTTTTTCTTACTGATTTGTAGGAGCTCTTTTCAACAGGAATGTCAAATATTTCTTGCATTTTGAGTTTCGCTTTATAATAGCTTTTACTATAAATAAAAAGGTTATTTTTATTTTTATCTAATTGAGTTTATTAATCTTTTCTTATGGC